CAACAAACTCTTACAGCTCCTACGATTAACGGCAACAGACAAGAGCTAGAGATCCCAATTCAGTGTTGCGACTAATAAAATATCAAGCTGCCCCGTACCACTGGGAATTCATACGACTTAAAAAGCTCCGTCTCCAGCGCGAACCTTCCCCTCGCCCCCACCCCGAGACAGCTGTGCAGGCCCCTCCATCCTCCGGACCCCTCCATCTTTCCATCCTCCACCCCAGCTTCCAGTTTCTGACCCAGAGGCCGGGGTGGGGTCCGAGTGGGCCCACCCACACTCATCCCTGTTTACCCTTGCTTGTCCTAGAGCGCTCTTCGCTCCACGGAGCACCCAGAGAAGTTGGAGTGACTCCGTGAGTGTCGGTGCCCCGGAGGGTGGGGAGGCCCGTTCCAGGACTTGGGAGGCGAGGGTGGGTGGGGACGTCGGGCGAGAAGGGGCGGGGCCGCGGGCGTGATTGTTACCGCCGGTGCCATAGCAATCGGGTCACTTGGCGGCTTGGCCAGAGCCGGGGAGCTGGGAGGGGTCTACCGGGGCTCGACTCTAGGAGTTGGGCTGAGGATTTCCACCCGATCCTCGAACCTCCGGCCCATCTCATGGACGCCCCTCCCCCTTCAAACACCCTCCCCCACATTTATTCCCGCGTCTGTTTTAAAGATGGGTAAACTGAGGCACAGGGAGCCGGGCCGGGGAGCACTGACAGAACCAGAAGCAGGTTCTGCCTCCCGTCCCCTCGGAGGGCCGACTTGCCCCTTCTGGGTTTCGTCGGGGGTCTCAGATACGAGGAGGCCCAGCTGGAAGCCACCTGAGGGTGTCCCCCGCTAAGATGCGCAAATGGGAAAAGCGAGGCCGGGGTTGGGGAAAGAACTTGCCCGAGCCGCAGAGCGCGTCAGCCGGGGAGGTCGGGGCGGGGGCGACCCGCGCGACCGAGGATCGGGTATCTGGGCCCGGCGCGGAGCCTGCAGGGCGGGGCCGCGGCGCGTGCTGATGACGCAGTCGGCGCGGCGGCCCTAGCGACGCGGTTACTAGGGAGCGGCGAGCCGAGACGGCTACATGGACGCCACTATCGCCCCGCACCGTATCCCCCCCGAGATGCCCCAGTACGGGGAGGAGAACCACATCTTCGAGTTGATGCAGGTGACCGGACACCCCTGCCCGTCGCGACGCTGCTGGTATCTGTGGTGACCAGGTGCCCTTGCAGGTATTAACCACCTGGGTGTCTGCCCTGCACCCACAGAACATGCTGGAGCAACTCCTGATCCACCAGCCCGAAGATCCCATCCCCTTCATGATCCAGCACTTGCATAGAGACAACGACAATGGTGAGCACTGGCTGGGGCTCTTCCCCTCCTCGAGTGGTGACATTCAAATCTTTTTATTCCACAGTGCCCAGGATTGTAATATTAGGTCCACCCGCCTCAGGGAAAACAACAATAGTAAGTGTATCATATTAAGTGTTGTGATGCTGGAAAATGCCCTTTTCTTCTTTCCTTTCTTCAGGCAATGTGGCTCTGCAAACATCTGAACAGCAGTCTCCTCACCCTGGAGAACCTGATCTTAAATGAGTTTTCCTATACGGCCACCGAAGCCAGAAGGCTTTATCTGCAAAGGAAGGTAGGACTGGCCCCGGGGACAGGGGTAGGCACGGCCATCATTCTGTGTGTCCTTTTTCCTTCAGACAGTTCCCAGCGCGCTGCTCGTCCAGCTGATTCAGGAACGCCTGGCTGAAGAGGATTGCATCAAGCAGGTAAGACTCCAGTGAGCTAGGGGTTTCAGTGCCAGATGAGCACCTCTCTGAATCTTCTGTCTAGGGCTGGATTCTGGATGGCATCCCTGAGACGCGTGAGCAGGCTCTGAGGATCCAGACCCTGGGGATCACACCCAGACACGTCAGTGAGTAGCTCCCAAGGGTCCCCCACCTGCCAGCCTGGTTTTGCTCCTTTTCTTCTCTGCCCAGTTGTGCTGAGTGCTCCAGACACGGTCCTGATCGAGAGAAACTTGGGGAAGAGAATCGACCCTCAAACTGGAGGTATGGCTACGGCCACCCCCACCCAGCCCCATCCATTTCTAACTGTGCACCTCTCTCCTTGTAGAGATTTATCACACCACCTTTGACTGGCCACCCGAATCTGAAATCCAGAACCGTCTCATGGTGCCAGAGGACATCTCAGAGCTGGAGACGGCTCAGAAACTGCTGGAGTATCATAGGAACATCGTCAGGGTCATTCCCTCCTACCCCAAAATCCTCAAAGTCATCAGTGCTGACCAGCCATGTGTGGACGTCTTCTACCAGGGTAAACACAAGCAGGCAGCCCCACCCTGGACAGGGTTTATTATCCTCATATCCTCTCTTTCCAGCTCTGACCTATGTCCAAAGCAACCATCGTACTAATGCCCCGTTCACCCCGAGGGTGCTGCTGCTCGGGCCTGTGGGCAGTGGGAAAAGTCTGCAGGCCGCCCTCCTGGCCCAGAAATACAGGCTTGTCAATGGTGAGTGCCCCAGGTGCTGGGCTGCCCAGCTTAATGGGTGTCTTTCTGTTCCCCTCTCCTTCAGTCTGCTGTGGGCAACTGCTGAAAGAGGCTGTGGCAGATAGGACCACGTTTGGCGAGCTCATCCAGCCCTTCTTTGAAAAGGAGATGGCAGGTAGGCCACGTTCCCACTAACTGTCATGACCTGACTTAGTTATGTTCTTTTTTTGTCCTCACAGGTGCTGCCAACACCTCCTTCTTTCGAATCAGCAGCAAAATTAATAACTGTACTGTTTTCCCATCTTTCCACATTTACTGGGCAAAGGACCCCAGGGCCCCATCTTAGCGCATCTTCAGTCCCTTGATCCCAGGCTCTTGGTGATGGCACTGTGGACAGAGGACTGGGGAGATGCTTATTCTGTGCCTGGACTTTGAAATATATAGGTCTGACCCCCTAAACTCGTTCTGACTTGAGCTGCAGTGAACAGAACAAATTTATTCCCCAGGGCTCCGCACGTGGAGTTCTTTATGCAGGCAACCTCCATTAAAGTCACCAGGAGTTTGCTCTGCATACGATAAACAGGGTCGAGCTTAAATCATGCAGCCTTAGTTGCCAGGGAGCTCCTGTCACTTTTACACTAGTACAAAACAAGTAAAAACGATTCTGGGCTTTTGGAAAAATAAGTTCTCAGCTGTTTCTGTATCATTTAAAATGAGATGGTTGCTGCTGATGGACTCCATTGCCACCGTGTTCTACAGCATGTGTACAGATGTCCTCTTTCCTCTCTGAACTCAAGCAAAGGCGCTACTAGATCTCAGTTCTTTGCTTAAATCAGCGGTGGCTCACAGTGGCCACCACTGCCAAATGATGTCCTCAGCTCCTTCCCCATAGCTCCATTCCTACCGAAGTGTGTTTGAAATTTCTGAATTCTGGAGGCCCAGAGCTTCCTAAGGAAATTGGCCATAATTCTGTCTTTGCCTCTTGGAATGTCGCTTCCCGATTTTCACTTAATATAAAATGAGCCCTGCTCATGGGCCTCACTCTGTTGTTCAAACTCACCCAACATAAAGAAGTCTGAAGTCTGCACTGCTTTATTTTTAGCCTTTCTCATGAGAATTTTAGCCATAAATTAGGGTCCAGGGACTGTTGATGGTGGATATAACCTACTTCCAGGTTGCCGGGCCCAGTGAATGGTACAACGCCGGCTCTTCAGCCAGAAGGCTTGGCTTCTGCCCTGGCCCAAGGAACTGTTCTCGTTCTCATGAGTTGCTTGGACTTCCTCTGGAGGGTGGTTATCCAGGGAGGAGATGAAAAACAGCCAAAGGCAGATCTTGTCCTTGCTGGTTTATGTCTTTGCTCCAAGTGCATGAGATGCTCATCTCAGCCTGTCCACAGCGCACTCGGAACATGCTGGAACTGCATGGTCAGGAGCCCGCCAGCCATGCCATGTCCCCAGCAGTGGGGCTTCTGAGCTAGACTGTAGCTTTTCACATCTCCTGTCTCTGCATACACTCTGCAACACCTGCCCAACTGGCTCGTCGGCCCAGTTACGGTGAGCTCCTAACTGGCAGCTGCCCCTGTGGCCCCGCCCCCCCCAGCATCTCCCAACAGCTAAAGCAGTTCAGTTGTAGGAAGGCCCACATTCCTTGGCACATACCAGACATATTCCTTTCTTATTGTCAGGAGGGAAGACAGCTATTTAATTGGTAATGACTTTCCCCTAAAAGCGAAAGTCCTGGTATGTAGAAAAGGTGATGTGGAAGACAGATCATTATCGAGTTGTTACCTGTGCCCCTCCCACACATCCCTACATTTCCTAAACATTTCTGTCTGGGAAAGGTCCCTCATGGCCTAATAGAACCCGAGAAAAGGCGGGAGATTTGAGAGAGTTTCAAGAAGCTAATTTGCACCCTTTCTGGTAATGAGACCTCACCCTAGCAAATGCAGCCATCGTAATACAAACAAGCCAAACCAGCCCCCAATTGGGATGATGATGTGTTTTCAAGAGCCTTCCGTGAGTCCAGATCCCAGGAGGTGTGGATCAGAGCTCAGCCAAAGTGCTGCATTTTTAAGGGGGAATTAATATTCTCATCACTAAATGCACACTAAAGATCGACCATAGACCAGTTTTTCTCTTTTGTTAAAAACTTGCAAAGAGTTGCTGAGTTGAAAGACAAAGTAAATCTCCCCATCTGAGGAGGTAAGCGGAATGCTATTTCTTGTTTTTAGCAGAGCAGCCTCGGCCAGCTGCAAGCTGTCTTCCCGTGGAGGGGAGACCCTGAGGGACCCTCTGCCCGTTTCCAGCAAGCCTTTGCATGCGGTGTGTTTGTACTCGCTGAAGACAGCGCATGACTCTCTAAATAATTTACAAGTTGATTAATAGACTCACAGGGGTATAATTAGAAGAGGGAGAGACAGTGGGTACAGTAACCGGTACAGTGCTTGGGGGAACAGGAGCCTTTATTTTTTTAAAGAAACTTTCTAGGGTGCTGGGCGTTTGAAGATAAGTTGGGAAGAGCTCAGTGCCTCTTCTCTTTTGAAGTGGAAATAGGACAGTTTGAATCCGTCGAGTTTAATTTTTCACAAGCTTTAGGGGCCCCGCAGTGCAACTCCCTTTTTATTATTGAAAAAACTCTACATTTTTCTTTCATTTTTCTACACACACACACACACACACACACACGCCAAGCAGTAAGTAATAAACACATTAATTTACTCTTATTCTATGTGGATTTCCTTCGCGTTGCCTCCCC